TTGTACCCTAGACTCCTTTCCTCATCCCAACAGCTCTACAGGGCTCCCACCTCCTGGTTCTCTCTAGCTTATCCTCCTTTATCCTTACAGCTTTCCTCCTGGCTGTGTCAGTCGCCCTTTATATGAGGTACCTCTTAGCTTATGCAGGGCCAGAAGTGCCAACCCTAGCCACTCCTGAGGTGAACTCCACCCCCAATAAGGGAAGAAAAAATTGGAGTAGCTAAGCTTTAGCATAGATTCATTAACAGTTTGTTGAGGGTTGCAAAATAGGGGTTGGCCAAGAACCATGGGGAATCAGAGATCCCTGGTAATAGAGAGAGTTATGAAAGTCCCTTAGAAAGTTCTCTAAAGAACTTGTTCTTTGCCTATTCCATGGGCCAGAGCAGTTTCTTAGTGCACCAGAGTGCTACGTTGGTAAGAAAACCTACTTCTAGTTCTGCCTGTGCCATTAACTAGCTACGGGACCTGGAGCCACAACTTCCAGATCTGTGATACGAGAGAGTTTAGGGTTTCCCAGACTTGCCTGTGTACCAAGTGTACTTGTTAAAAATAAATATATTATTGAGCCCCACCCTGGGTAACTCTGATCTGGTAGATTTTTGGGTAGGGCTAAGGATCTCAATTTCAAGACATTCCAGAGGCTATTGATGTAGCTGGGAATGTCTGGATTAGATGTGTTATAAAAGAACTGGCCGGGCGCGGTGGCTCACACCTGTAATCCCAGCACTTTGGGAGGCCGAGGCGGGTGGATCACGAGGTCAGGAGATTGAGACCATCCTGGCTAACATGGTGAAACCCCGTCTCTACTGAAAATACAAAAAATTAGCCGGGCGAGGTGGGTGGCGGGTGCCTGTAGTCCCAGCTACTCGGGAGGCTGAGGCAGGAGAATAGCGTGAACCCCGGGGGGCGGAGCCTGCAGTGAGCCAAGATCGCACCACTGCACTCCAGCCTGGGCGACAGCGAGACTCTGTCTCAAAAAAAAAAAAAAAAAGAACCTTCAAGCTCCAACATTCTGTGACCTGTGACCAGAGCCAATTTGTCCTCTATATGAACCAGGTTAGGCATAATCCTTCTCAGAAGCAAGGGAGTAGACAAAATGATTCTCTTCTTTCTTGCCCCTCAGAGAGACCTGAGACACCCTGAATCCCACTGTAATCTCCTTGGTGCCATTGGTAACTCTGCCAAAGTCCATCTCTAGGTGACATGAAGTCTCTTAGAAATTGAGGACCAAATTGCGCTCTGCAGCTCTGGGCTACTTCCCATCTCATTTTGTGTCCCTATTTTCGTATCTGTATTAGAGAGGTAATTACCATATCATTGAAGATCTCCATATATGTGTCTATGAGTTAATATTTAAGACCAACCTTTCTTATTATCAGATGTCATCCTCTGTGTTTTTCCCAGTGCCCTCACTCCCAAACCCTTTGTTCCTTCTCTTCTCATTGCACCTGCATCAGCTGTGGGCATCCTTCCCATTCTACCATTAGACACCAGAGGAAACAGCAAGACCTAGAATACCTAGGTTCTAACTCACATTGTCTGGGCAGTTTGTTTGGTCAATCTCCTAGGATACAGAGAAAAGTGAGGCTGAGCAGAGGGACACGCATGCTACTGAGTTCTGAACCCAAGTGTCCTCCCTTCTGGACCACAGTCTCAAAATTCTCAAAGGAGATGAGACTCAGAGCCATTGCGAATTAGTGGAGTCAAAAGAGGGAACCAACTGGAAGAGGTGATGGGGAGAAGGGATGAGGAGAAGGAAGAGAAGAGGAGAGACTGACCTAGGTGAGCAAACAGGAAGACAGAGGATTAAGAGACCAGAGCCCTTTGCTCTTCCTTGCTCCTTTAGGTGATCTGGTGCCAGCTGGTGGAACAGTGGGTGATGGCGTCCCTGCTGCAAGACCGTGAGTGCCGGGGCCCCTGCAGGGGAAGAGGCTGGCTACCTAACCCCTGCTTTTCCTGACCTAGAGCTGACCACTGATCAGGACTTGCTGCTGATGCAGGAAGGCATGCCGATGCGCAAGGTGAGGTCCAAAAGCTGGAAGAAGCTAAGATACTTCAGACTTCAGAATGACGGCATGACAGTCTGGCATGCACGGCAGGCCAGGGGCAGTGCCAAGCCCAGCTGTGAGTGACCTGGATAGTGGGGGGTGGATACACTTAATGCCTCCACCTGTTTCTTCTCTGGCAGTCTCAATCTCTGATGTGGAGACAATACGTAATGGCCATGATTCCGAGTTGCTGCGTAGCCTGGCAGAGGAGCTCCCCCTGGAGCAGGGCTTCACCATTGTCTTCCATGGCCGCCGCTCCAACCTGGACCTGATGGCCAACAGTGTTGAGGAGGCCCAGATATGGATGCGAGGGCTCCAGCTGTTGGTGGATCTTGTCACCAGCATGGACCATCAGGAGCGCCTGGACCAGTATCGGCAGGATGGAGTCAGGGTGGGGGTGAACATTAGTGCTTTTGCCTTGACTCATACCTGGATGGCTGAGCGATTGGTTTCAACGTGGAGACAAAAATCAGGATGGTAAGATGAGTTTCCAAGAAGTTCAGCGGTTATTGCACCTAATGAATGTGGAAATGGACCAAGAATATGCCTTCAGTCTTTTTCAGGTGAGTCTGTGGGGAAGGATTTCCAGCGGCCATTCATTCACTCTCCCCTAAACCTCTCTTGCAGGCAGCAGACACGTCCCAGTCTGGAACCCTGGAAGGAGAAGAATTCGTACAGTTCTATAAGGCATTGACTAAACGTGCTGAGGTGCAGGAACTGTTTGAAAGTTTTTCAGCTGATGGGCAGAAGCTGACTCTGCTGGAATTTTTGGATTTCCTCCAAGAGGAGCAGAAGGAGAGAGACTGCACCTCTGAGCTTGCTCTGGAACTCATTGACCGCTATGAACCTTCAGACAGTGGTAAGAGAAATCAGGTGGAGAGGCACCAGACATCTCACCTAGTGTTCCCCTGTCCACACTCCAGGCAAACTGCGGCATGTGCTGAGTATGGATGGCTTCCTCAGCTACCTCTGCTCTAAGGATGGAGACATCTTCAACCCAGCCTGCCTCCCCATCTATCAGGATATGACTCAACCCCTGAACCACTACTTCATCTGCTCTTCTCATAACACCTACCTAGTGGGGGACCAGCTTTGTGGCCAGAGCAGCGTCGAGGGATATATACGGTGCAGTGGTGGTAGAGAAGGGGTCCAACTCACCTATTTCTCGGTGGGGATGGGGTTCTTTCAGGGCCCTGAAGCGGGGGTGCCGCTGCGTGGAGGTGGATGTATGGGATGGACCTAGCGGGGAACCTGTCGTTTACCACGGACACACCCTGACCTCCCGCATCCTGTTCAAAGATGTCGTGGCCACAGTAGCACAGTATGCCTTCCAGGTAGTAGCCCCAGGATGGGGACACTGGTGAGGCTGAATCCATTGTTCCCTCCCCTCACCACCAGACATCAGACTACCCAGTCATCTTGTCCCTGGAGACCCACTGCAGCTGGGAGCAGCAGCAGACCATGGCCCGTCATCTGACTGAGATCCTGGGGGAGCAGCTGCTGAGCACCACCTTGGATGGGGTGCTGCCCACTCAGCTGCCCTCGCCTGAGGTAGGGACACTGTTCCTCCAGCCCAGGCTCTGGGTAGACAGGCCCCTTCATTTTTGTCCCCTAGGAGCTTCGGAGGAAGATCCTGGTGAAGGGGAAGAAGTTAACACTTGAGGAAGACCTGGAATATGAGGAAGAGGAAGCAGAACCTGAGTTGGAAGAGTCAGAATTGGCGCTGGAGTCCCAGTTTGAGACTGAGCCTGAGCCCCAGGAGCAGAACCTTCAGAATAAGGACAAAAAGAAGGTAAGCCAGGAGTGGTCTTTCTGCTGTGGTATCAGACCGCCTTTATTCCCATTCCCACCCCCAGGTTGTGACGTGCCCGCTGTTTTGTCCGTCTATCTGTTGTCAGATTGTGGCCCAGGCTCCTATTTCCAAGCCTGAGTCCCTTCTCTTGTCCCGGCAGGTGAGGCAGGAGGGAGAATACAGTGGGGAGGCAGTGGGCAGAGGTTTAGGTTGGATGGCCATTATCTTCTTCTCTCTCAGACTGCTGAGGGTTCAATTCCATCTTCTTTTCCACCTTCTCCAGAAATCCAAGCCCATCTTGTGTCCAGCCCTCTCTTCCCTGGTTATCTACTTGAAGTCTGTCTCATTCCGCAGCTTCACACATTCAAAGGAGCACTACCACTTCTACGAGATATCATCTTTCTCTGAAACCAAGGCCAAGCGCCTCATCAAGGAGGCTGGTCAGGACCAAAATGGAGGGATGGGGAGGGAAACTTCCATCTCCCTCTCTATACCCTTTTACAGGCAATGAGTTTGTGCAGCACAATACTTGGCAGTTAAGCCGTGTGTATCCCAGCGGCCTGAGGACAGACTCTTCCAACTACAACCCCCAGGAACTCTGGAATGCAGGCTGCCAGATGGGTGAGGAGGCAGCAGGGACTGGGAAGAGGGAGATCTTGCTCTTCTTTTCTCCTGGGGCCCTCAGTGGCCATGAATATGCAGACTGCAGGGCTTGAAATGGACATCTGTGATGGGCATTTCCGCCAGAATGGCGGCTGTGGCTATGTGCTGAAGCCAGACTTCCTGCGTGATATCCAGAGTTCTTTCCACCCTGAGAAGCCCATCAGCCCTTTCAAAGCCCAGACTCTCTTAATCCAGGTACAGTGGAAATAAACTGTTGGGAAGAAACTGAACTTGTGAGATTCCAGAGCCCTGACTACAGGTGATCAGCGGTCAGCAACTCCCCAAAGTGGACAAGACCAAAGAGGGGTCCATTGTGGATCCACTGGTGAAAGTGCAGATCTTTGGCGTTCGTCTAGACACAGCACGGCAGGAGACCAACTATGTGGAGAACAATGGTGAGAAACTGGCAGTGCTGGGGAGGTGGGGGGTCTTCTTATTTCTTTCTGTCCACCAACTCAGGTTTTAATCCATACTGGGGGCAGACACTATGTTTCCGGGTGCTGGTGCCTGAACTTGCCATGCTGCGTTTTGTGGTAATGGATTATGACTGGAAATCCCGAAATGACTTTATTGGTCAGTACACCCTGCCTTGGACCTGCATGCAACAAGGTGAGCCAGCCCCTTTGGCCCCTGGCCAATACCCCAGCTCTGGCTGCCTTCCTAATGCTGTCCTCCTGCCCCTTCCAGGTTACCGCCACATTCACCTGCTGTCCAAAGATGGCATCAGCCTCCGCCCAGCTTCCATCTTTGTGTATATCTGCATCCAGGAAGGCCTGGAGGGGGATGAGTCCTGAGGTGGGCATTTCACGGGAAGGGTTGGTGTGCTGGCTTTAGACGGGGAGAAACATCTGGAAGGATGCTCGAGAGAACAAATGGAGGTGGTGAAAATCAAGCTTTGGATTGTGCATTCCTAGGCACAAAATTACCTCATTCTTCCTAACAAGCAATCTGGGACCTGATTTTCCACCTTTTTTCTCTTTTCTTCCCTTCCTTTGTTTTCATAAGCCTTTGGTATCTTTCCTGCCCTTTTCCTTTGTGTACTCTATACTGGAGTTCCCTTCTTCCTCTTGCTGTAGGCTCAATCCCATACCGACATCTACAACTAATCTTTCCCATCAACTCTGTGTGAAGGCAGGTTGCAACTAGAAATTCAGAGGGGCTTGGAATAGAGAAACCTAAAGAAGCATCATCCCCTCCATCCCCAACTTCCTCAAAGCCCAAAGCCAAGGGAAGGATAAATCAAGGCTCAAGGCTTCCCCAGCAAAGATTAGGGAAAGAGACTTGACCCCAGGACTGTACTACGACTCTTAAGAGAACACTGCACAGCACTCAAAGTCCCCCACTGGACTGCTTCCTCCTTAGCCCCACTGGTATAAATACATCTCTCTCCAATTTGGCTTCAATATGGTCTGTCATTGTTGGGC